GGGTCACTGCAACCTCTGCCTCCCGGGTTCAAGCGATTCTTGTGCCTCAGCCTCCTGAGTAGCTGGGAGCACAGGCACGCACACTACACCCAGCTAATTATTGTACTTTTAGTAAAGACAGGTTTTGCCATGTTGGCCAGGCTGGTCTCAAACTCCTGGCCTCAAGTGATCTCCCTACCTTGGCCTCCCAAAGTGCTGTAAAGGCGTGAGCCACCGTGCCGGGCCCACTCCAGTGACGATTTATTGAGCATCTGCTCAATATCAGGTTTGTTTTAGGCACTGTTTTAGGCACTGAGGAAGGAGCAAGGAAGAAAATAGAGGGCTTCCTTCAGTGGAAAGAGAAAGATAATACACATGCCAAACAGACAGACGTGCTCTCAGAAGAAAACTGGAAGTGGGTTAGAGAGAGGTGGGGGTATGGAAGAGGTGACTTCTTTAGATGGGGTGATCGGGAAAGGCCTTCCCAGAGAGGGTGACTTTTGAGCTGAGTCTTGAAAGATGAGAAGGCCACTGTAGCCTGGAGGAGTGTTCCCGGCAGAGGGACTGGCTTGTGCAAGAGCCCTGAGGCAGAATCGAGCTTGGTGTGGTCAAGGGCCAGGAGGAGGCTGGTGTGCCTGGAACACAGTGTCAGGGGAGGATGGTTGGCCTTGGGGTCAAGGAGGTAAGCAGGGGCATGGGGCTGTTTTTTCAGTGCTGGGCCGCAGGAGAGAATTAATGCACCAACTCAGCAAACAGGTGTCCTCCTACTTCCCCCTCCGCCCTCCTGGCCGGGTTTCGTGCCAGGCACTGTTCTGGAATATAAGAGTGAATGAGAGATGTATTGTGCTCCAGAAAGCCAGCTTAGTGGGGGAGTTTGTGGATGAGTAAACTCATAGAAGGTGCTGGTGAGGTGTGAATGAAGGCTCATCAGGCCGCGCAGCTGACTCATCTCTGTACTGAGGTGTGTAGGGACTTGGGAAATGTGTCTTGATTTGCACGGAACTGTGCTCTGTGCTGTCAGCCTTCACCGTGGTAACTGAAACTCAGTTCTCTGATGTAAAGCCTGGCAGTCCCGGCCTGCTTGGGGGCACCTGGACCCCTGCCAGGGAAGGGGTCCTCAGACTTGAGGTTGCCAGCTCAGATGTGGGGCTGCTGATACTAGGTATGAGTGTCTAGGCTCCCAGTTATGGGAAACTCTGTGACTTTATGTGTCATTTCTTTCTTAGGTGACTGGACTGATGTTCTGTTCTAGATGAAACTCCTTGAGGGGACCATTTGAAAAGGCTTGATGTGCTGCCCAAAGCCCCCTTCAGAGCTGACTTCTCCACCCCCAGCTGCCGTGAGCCTTGGCTGCTGACAGCTCATAGCTGAGTCCCTCCCGTGAAGTCACCTTCTGCTGAAGGGTACATCCTCTCCCAAGGTGACCCCCTCCAACGTTTAGTGTCCATTGTAACACAGGCTTTTCTTTTTTGGACTTTCTGCAGGCGAAGCTGGTCCGTTACATTTGTAAGCAGAGGCAGTGCAAGCTGAGCGTGGCTCCCGGTGAGAGGACCCCAGAGCTCAACAGCTACCCCCGCTTCAGCGACTGGCTGTACACTTTCAACGTGAGGCCGGAGGTGGTGCAGGTATGCAAGCTGGTTCTCAGCATAGGGATAGGCCGCCTCTCTGCCTGTCCCTCTGTCCCCTTAGGAGATCCCCCGAGACCTCACGCTGGATGCCCTGCTGGAGATGAATGAGGCCAAGGTGAAGGAGACGCTGCGGCGCTGTGGGGCCAGCGGGGATGAGTGTGGCCGTCTGCAGTATGCCCTCACCTGCCTGCGGAAGGTGACAGGCCTGGGTACGTGGGGCCTGCCACCCTCTCCCTTGCCTGACCATCTGTGACTCCACGTCTTGGTCCACAGGAGGGGAGCACAAGGAGGACTCCAGTTGGAGTTCATTGGATGCGCGGCGGGAAAGTGGCTCAGGGCCTTCCACGGACACCCTCTCAGCAGCCAGCCTGCCCTGGCCCCCAGGGAGCTCCCAGCTGGGCAGAGCAGGCAACAGCGCCCAGGGCCCACGCTCCATCTCCGTGTCAGCTCTGCCCGCCTCAGACTCCCCCACCCCCAGCTTCAGTGAGGGCCTCTCAGACACCTGTATTCCCCTGCACGCCAGCGGCCGGCTGACCCCCCGTGCCCTGCACAGCTTCATCACCCCGCCCACCACACCCCAGCTGCGACGGCACACCAAGCTGAAGCCACCACGGACGCCCCCCCCACCCAGCCGCAAGGTCTTCCAGCTGCTGCCCAGCTTCCCCACACTCACCCGGAGCAAGTCCCATGAGTCTCAGCTGGGGAACCGCATTGATGACGTCTCCTCGATGAGGTGAGTGCTCCTTCTGGGCAGCTACCAAAAGTTAATCCCCCTCTCTGCTTTTTGTCTCCTCCAGGTTTGGTAAGAGAGATTCATTTCCATCCCCTCTACCATCAGCCTGCCCATCCGGCCTCTTTCCCTGCAGATCTCTCGCATGGATCCCCACAGATGGTACGGAGGGATATCGGGCTGTCGGTGACGCACAGGTAGGCACAGCGGGCCTGGAGGGGGAGCAGGGTGCAAACATGTGCCTGTGTCCGCCCTCTGCAGGTTCTCCACCAAGTCCTGGCTGTCGCAGGTCTGCCACGTGTGCCAGAAGAGCATGATATTTGGAGTGAAGTGCAAGCATTGCAGGTGATGGGAAGAGGAGTGGGGGTGGGGGGAGCGCTTTGCACACCAACCTCCCCTTCTTTACCAGGTTGAAGTGTCACAACAAATGTACCAAAGAAGCCCCTGCCTGTAGAATATCCTTCCTGCCACGTGAGTTTTCTGCCTTCCTCTCCTCTGCCTTCCCTGGTGATGGGTTTTCCCTCTTTTCAAACAGTAACTCGGCTTCGGAGGACAGAATCTGTCCCCTCGGACATCAACAACCCGGTGGACAGAGCAGCCGAACCCCATTTTGGAACCCTCCCCAAAGCACTGACAAAGAAGGTACGCTGGGTAATGCTGGGGAGGACGCCCTTCCCTGCCATTCCCAACATCTCTGGTCCTGCAGGAGCACCCTCCGGCCATGAATCACCTGGACTCCAGCAGCAACCCTTCCTCCACCACCTCCTCCACACCCTCCTCACCGGCGCCCTTCCCGACATCATCCAACCCATCCAGCGCCACCACGCCCCCCAACCCCTCACCTGGCCAGCGGGACAGCAGGTTCAACTTCCCAGGTACCACATCTCCAGGCTTTTCTGGGTTCTAATGTGTGTGACTCACCTCCTCTTCTGTTTAAAGCTGCCTACTTCATTCATCATAGACAGCAGTTTATCTTTCCAGGTGAGTCCTTTGCATGGTTCCATTAACTGCCCTGGGCTTCACCCTTCTGTGCCTTACCACACAGTGCCATCTGCTGGCCATTGCTGGAAATGCCTCCTTATTGCAGAAAGTTTAAAGGAAAACGCTTTCAGTAAGTCAATACATTGAGTCCCTTCTGCAAAACATGCTTTGTGTTTGGTTTTTGTTTCCTCCAGACATTTCAGCCTTTGCACACGCAGCCCCGCTCCCTGAAGCTGCCGACGGTACCCGGTAGGCATCCCTAGGTGGTGTCCCCTTCGCTTAGGTCTCCTTGACAAACCTTGTTTACTCTTAGGCTCGATGACCAGCCGAAAGCAGATGTGTTGGAAGCTCACGAAGCGGAGGTGAGGGTGACACACACGTGTCCACAGATGGCGCCCATCCCTGTTCTTCCTGCTCTCCTTTCAGGCTGAGGAGCCAGAGGCTGGCAAGTCAGAGGCAGAAGACGATGAGGACGAGGTGGACGACTTGCCGAGCTCTCGCCGGCCCTGGCGGGGCCCCATCTCTCGCAAGGCCAGCCAGACCAGCGTGTACCTGCAGGAGTGGGACATCCCCTTCGAGCAGGTAGAGCTGGGCGAGCCCATCGGGCAGGGCCGCTGGGGCCGGGTGCACCGCGGCCGCTGGCATGGCGAGGTGGCCATTCGCCTGCTGGAGATGGACGGCCACAACCAGGACCACCTGAAGCTCTTCAAGAAAGAGGTGATGAACTACCGGCAGACGCGGCATGAGAACGTGGTGCTCTTCATGGGGGCCTGCATGAACCCGCCCCACCTGGCCATTATCACCAGGTAACCAAGCCCTAGGACCTCATGCTGGATGGGACTTGTGCTTGACCCCCACCACCCTCGACAGCTTCTGCAAGGGGCGGACGTTGCACTCGTTTGTGAGGGACCCCAAGACGTCTCTGGACATCAACAAGACGAGGCAAATCGCTCAGGAGATCATCAAGGTGAGGGGGTGCCCAGCTGCTGGGGGTGGGTTCACATCTTCACTCCTCCTGATGTGTCCTCCAGGGCATGGGATATCTTCATGCCAAGGGCATCGTACACAAAGATCTCAAATCTAAGAACGTCTTCTATGACAACGGCAAGGTGGTCATCACAGACTTCGGGCTGTTTGGGATCTCAGGCGTGGTCCGAGAGGGACGGTGAGTTGGTCTTGAGTGTCTGGGTGGGTTGTCTGTGTCCTTGTCCCGGCTTCCTGGTCTCCAGGCGTGAGAACCAGCTAAAGCTGTCCCACGACTGGCTGTGCTATCTGGCCCCTGAGATTGTACGCGAGATGACCCCCGGGAAGGACGAGGATCAGCTGCCATTCTCCAAAGCTGCTGATGTCTATGCATTTGGGTGAGTAGGCCCCTGGTGCCCTGAGGCCAAGTAGGAGCTCACAGACATGGCTGGGTCTCTGCAGGACTGTTTGGTATGAGCTGCAAGCAAGAGACTGGCCCTTGAAGAACCAGGCTGCAGAGGCATCCATCTGGCAGATTGGAAGCGGGGAAGGAATGAAGCGTGTCCTGACTTCTGTCAGCTTGGGGAAGGAAGTCAGTGTAAGTAGTACCTGCCCTGGGTGGAGCAGTAGTCACACACCACTAATGGCAGCTCCATTTGCAGGAGATCCTGTCGGCCTGCTGGGCTTTCGACCTGCAGGAGAGACCCAGCTTCAGCCTGCTGATGGACATGCTGGAGAAACTTCCCAAGCTGAACCGGCGGCTCTCCCACCCTGGACACTTCTGGAAGTCAGCTGAGTAAGTGCCTCTTCCATGAGCCAGACTGCCAGTGTTCTTTGCTTTCTTCTCTTTCCCTCTGTAGGTTGTAGGCCTGGCTGCCTTGCATGCACCAGGGGCTTTCTTCCTCCTAATCAACAACTCAGCACCGTGACTTCTGCTAAAATGCAAAATGAGATGCGGGCACTAACCCAGGGGATGCCACCTCTGCTGCTCCAGTCGTCTCTCTCGAGGCTACTTCTTTTGCTTTGTTTTAAAAACTGGCCCTCTGCCCTCTCCACGTGGCCTGCATATGCCCAAGTAACTGCTCTCAGAGGATCCCACTAACTGAGCTCCCTCCAAGGCAGTCTGGGCAGCTTCTAACTACCTTCCTGGACATGACTGATTGCTCCCGTGTTCTTCTGAGGGCTGGTCTTGTTTTTGTTTGGGTGGCTCTGTCTCACTGCTAACACCTTAGTGAGATGCCTTCCACCCTCCTGAGCACACCAGCCTCCCACTGGGTGTGTGCCTAGTGCGGGGCGGGCGGAGGTTGGGAGGGTGTTGGCTTGGCTTTTAACCTGTGGGGATTTTGTCCAACAAGGAGTGGAATGATTTCAGAGCTGCCCTGAGGCTGGCACCCTGGTCACAGGAACCCTCTGCGCTGGCTCCTGTCTCAGTCCCCTCTGTAGAGTTAGATCAGAAGACACAGAAAGTTCTGTGGCCATGAAAGATACCAGCTTGGAAGGGTTGTGTCTTCAGTGGCACCCTCAGAAAAATTGTCTTAAAGCAAAGAGGTACCTGGCTCCAGACAATTTTTCTGATGAAAACAAAGTCTCTGCCCCGTCCCCACCCTGCCACCCTGGCAAAGTTACTTCCTTTACAGCTGCCCAGTGTACCATAGACCAGACCCCAGGTCAGCATTTGTCAAGAGCATGGCTGCTGAGTCCCCTGTGGCAGTCAATGCACTGTTTACCAAATGCAGGTTTCTGTTCTCCCTCCCCAGCAAGACCTGCTGAACCCAGATCTCTGGAATGGGGCCCTAGGAATTTGCATTTCAACCTGCTTCCCAGGTGGCCCTGATGCACCCCAGTATTAGAGTTTATTGCTAAAAGGAACATGCCCTGTCACTCCTGGTATCCTGGGAGTCATGTTTCTCTTCTCTCTCAGTTCTACTTGGAGCAAGAGCTTTCCTGGGCTGCAAATGAGAAAACAATTCCTAGGAACCCACAGCAGTACTGAGCATGCTGGGAGCTTGGGACTTGGAGATGAATGAGCCACCGTTGCTGCTCCAAGTAGGACTACTTGGAGTGTAGCTGAGGCCTTGGACGCAGTATGACCAGGGGCAGCTCTGCCAGGGCTGTTGGCCAATCAGTCATTTTCATTTCTTGTTGGAGGCCAGGTCCTCTGCTGAACTCATTTCCTAGCTAGTGTTACCCTAATTCTGATGAAGATCAATGGGGCTATAATTCTTGTTTTTGTTCCTCTTTGCAGCATTAACAGCAGCAAAGTTGTACCCCGGTTTGAAAGGTTTGGCTTGGGCGTCCTGGAGTCCAGTAATCCAAAGATGTAGCCAGCCATATGGTTTTTCGCTGCTGATCTCTTTCTTTTTAAAATGTGTTTCTGAAACATCCCAACAACCACCACGACAAAAAAACACTGCCTGCCCAGCGCTGCAAACCAGGAGCACACGTCCTAGATTCAGACTGTTGGCCATAAACCCCACTCGGGAGATGGAGCTGCACCTGCTATTTCTTAAAATGACACCACCAACAACCAAACCTGTCATGACAGACAGCAAATGTTTACACGTATATTTCTCCTGAGTGAACCTGATGTTTTACAATAGGTAATAATAAAAACAGTCTGTGCAGATGCACTGGCACTGACGGCCAGGATGGCGGAAATGGCCATCCCCTCTGAGGACCTTGTAGGCGGTGAGGGACCCATGCTGGGCCAGAAGGAAGACAAACATGGTAATTGCAGCTGTTCTTGGGGTAGGGCGGGGAGCCCAGAAGGTCTGATCTGGCCTCTGCTTTTTGGCCCAAGACTCCATCAGGGAAATCTATCTAGGGCTCTCCCCTTGTCCTTTCAAAGGGATACTGCCCCTTCCTCGTCTTGCAGAGGAAACCCTGGCTAGGAACTGAGCTAGTTTATGGAGTCTGGAATTCCTGGAGAGCTTGGGTTCACCTTCTCACCCCTGTAATCCAGGCTGCTCCTGCTGGAAAAGTAGAAACAGAATCCAAAAAAGGTCTGGACTCACCCGGTGGTTCCCAGCCAGGGTTTCTGCTGCAAGGTGAGGAAACATCCATGGCTTGTACAGATGTGAGTCTTTGATGAAGCCCCCAGGCAGGCACCAAGGTGATGGGACTCAGGGCCTTGGCTTTTAGATACATCCCAGTCCCTGACTGACATCTGACCATGAGGGCTGGATGGGTGGGAACAAGGAGGAGTAGATGGCAAAAGTACCTGAGCCCACTTCCCAGCCACAGGGTGACCCTGGCACTGTAAAAACCCTTTGTCAGTCATGCCAGAAGGTTCTAGAACTGCCCACCTCTTCCATTTCAGTCCTGCTGAAACCCCTTAGCCTATTTCCGACTCCTCTGTCCATGCTCTGAGTTCAGCTGGGCAGTGTGTGGGCTATCACCCCTTTCATTTAGACCTACCTAGCTGGCCCCCATCTGCAGAGCCTTCCTTAGCACCATTAGGCCTTCTACTTGTGTCCATTTGAAGCAGGAGGGGCTGGATTTGGAAAAGTCTTTGAAGTGAGAGCACCACGCTTGTCTTCGTTAGAAACTCTTAACTGCAGAAAAAAGTTCCAGATGGCAAGGGAGCCCTTAAGTGGAGATTAGGTTGCATTAGACTCCAAAACCAGAAAGGAAAAAGGGTGATGGGAGTGGAGACGTGATTGGATTCAGGCCCAGAACCTGTGACCATGCTCTGAGCTCAGACTTGGGGAGGGAGGGGTGTGGCTCCCACCCCTTCCAGTTAAGACCTGCCTAGCAGAGCCCCAGTCTCCAGCCCCTTCCCTAGCACCAGAGTCTGGTCAAAATGCCACAGAAAATGAGCTGCTCTGCCAGCAAGCTGTGGAGCTGCCTCCTCTCCAGGCCTGGCATCCCTTGGTCAGCCCCTCCTGGGAGGGCACAGCCGTATTACAGTGCCAGTGTGCCTGGCCATCAGCATCTTCACCCTTCCCAGTCTGTGTGGGGAGGCTGTAAACCCCGTGGATTCAGCTCCGTGTGGAGTTTCTGTGCTATGGTGGGACTGCTCATTTTGCCCCATCATCCCTTTGGCCTCCCACACACCTGCCCCTTCCCAGGGATCACGTGTGTCTCCAGCCTTTCACCTTTCTATTGCAATGGTGGCCTTTGTCCAGGCAAGAGCAGGCCTGATGGATGTACTGGTGAGCCCCACAGTTGGATGTCAGCTCAGCCGTCCAACTGGGAGGAACAGTAGGCTCAGTTCCTCCCTGACCCCTGACACCAGGCCGCAGTGGGCATGCACAGGCCCACAGAAAGTCAGTCTGGGTTTTGCTTTTCTCGTGAGCATCACAGTTAAAGAAGCGCTCATTGAGCAACTACAGTGCACTTGGTCTTCTGCAAGTGCTGGGCACCTAGAGATAGGAACAGTCATGGTCCCTGCTCTTAAGGAACTGATGACCTGGTGGGGCCCTGTTGTCTTCAAGGAACCCAGAAGCCACTGGGCCCCAAAGGTGGAACTGAAGGACTGGGGGCAGCTGGCTCTCAGCCTGCCACCTCTGCACTGCCTGCCTTTAAAGAACCCCACCCCACCCCATGATGGCCCCCTCTGTTCCCCTTGTATTTCAGTGACTGTGAATTGAGGTTAGGAAGGCACACCTGCCCTTCTGTGTGCTCTCTCCACACGAAGGATGACAGATACTGTGAATTCAGCCCTCACGGCCAACTGTGAAGGGGATGGAGAAGGCTGGGAGGGCTCGGGGAGAGCTCTTAGGGGCTGCGGAAGTCCCCACGGGGGTCTGAGAGTGGAGCCCAAGCTTTGGCCCTCCAGGCATCCCCAGTTTCCAGCCTCACCTCTGAAGCCCTGCTGCCTTTAACCACCAGAGCCGCAGCCCCCTGGGTTTCTGTCTAACTCGAAGTCTTGAATCCTAGCTAGTTTGGGGTTGTGAGCAGTGTGTAGCAAAGTTGATCTCTCCATGTCACCAAATCAAAACACCCTCTGTCATCCTACGGCATTTCCTCTTGAGGTCACAGAGAGGAATGGCAAGCCCTGGAAACCTGTGTTATTCTGTGTTGATTTGGTGTGGGGGGAGGGTGGAGACGTAAATGTGAAGCCAGTTGGAGTTTGTGCTATGCAGCAGTGTTAGCCAGGATCTCATCAGCGTGCAAACCTAGCATCTTCTGTGGCCACAAGCCACACACTTGCTTTTTTTGAATGTGATGTAAAATTTGTACAGTAAAGTTTTTATATTTTCTATCAACTACATTTGTCTTCCAGACATGCTATTAATTTAAATTAAAATGGTTAGTATTAACAAACATGCTGTATCGGGTTTTTTTGCCACTGGCAAGAACATGCCCTCTGTGCTAAGCCAGGCCTGGGTGTCTGGAGTTTGTGAATAAAGTTATACCAAGGTGTTCTGGGGCTTGTCTTTGCTTTGGTCAGTTCC